ATGCCATTTCCCAAAACCAAATCACATTAACCCAGACTTTCCCGCAAAGGAACAGGGCAAAATCAGTTTAGCAATGTGTTTGGTACAGCTCTCTCAAGCACTACACTTACCTTTTTTTGGATTTTATACCGCTTATGGCAGGTCATGCGTTTACTTGCTTTCTTTAACTCTACAAAGAAACACATCACAAATCTGTTAACCCAAATGATTAGTTCTGGGTTAACGCACTATGGAGTTATATCCTTTTCTTGTGTTATTGGCTACCAAACCTAACGTTAAGTCTAATGCGAAATGCCTAATGCAAACATACGTGCTACTTTCAAATCCCAGAGAATTAAATTCAGTAGATCCAGAATGGAGTCAAAATTCCCTGCACTTACCCTCACAATATTAGAATGGGATCATACACAACAGCGTATGAGACACAAAACGACAACCACTTCGTGTCAAACAGCACGAATCATAAGGCAGGAGAGGAACACTGAGTCTGGGAGGCGATTCTCAGCTCTCACCTGGGCCAGTCTGCACGTGGCCACGGAAAGAAAATATTGGGCCTCAAACCTGGCTCAGACGCTGCTTCCTTACGAAAATCTAGCCTAGTCTTCCCCACCCTCTGCCCGGCTTCGTTCCGCAGAATGAGCCCGCGCGGTTAACATGATCGCCGTAGGGACTTCCAACTCTCGGTTCTACCAGGAAATAGGGCCAAGGCCTACGCGTAGGCTCCCACCCCCATACCAGCAGAGACAAAGCCGTAGCCGTAGAAGAGCGTCGTGGTGGCTGCAGCAACTTCCAGACGTGGGTCCCTCCACGCCCGCCTCCCGACCCCACTTACTAGGCCTTTTCATATTGGCTGTAGAAGGAAGCACAAACACATCAACCTGCCTCCGCTGGCGCCACGTGTGAACTGAAGCCACTGACGAGCGTCACGCACTTACGCTGCCGCCGTAAAGTGCGTCACCGCCTCTCTGCGTGCGCGGGCACGCAGTGTCGCGCGGAGCAGGGATCGCTTGGCGGCCGCGGGACTGGTTTTGCGGCGGCACCGGGAGGGGTAAGGGAGGTGAGGGCGGCGGGTGCCGAAGCGACGGCAGCGGCCGCGGCCGGAGGAGCAATAGCAGCAGCCGTGGCGGCCACGGGGCGGGGCGCGGCGGTCGGTGACCGCGGCCGGGGCTGCAGGCGGCGGAGCGGCTGGGTAAGGCCGGGCCCAGGGCGGGTGGGGCCGCTGAGTAGCATAATTTTTGCTTTATTACTTACAGGTCGCCCATATTTGATTTTGAGCTCCAAAATGGAAGATTGGAAAATATGTTTTGAAGAGGTGTTTCAAATTAAAACAATAAAGAGTTTATGTGTGGATGAATGGAAGGGCCTTGACCGCTTTCTTTGGCTTTGGGAATGTACAAAATACCTCAAATGTTAATATCCTACCAAAATTCCCAAGATAAGTAAATTGTGGTGTATCTATATGATAGATTACTATCAAGTCATCAAACATCATGAGGAAGAATGTTGACTTGGAAGAACCTTCACTAAAACACAGGCTGTAGAATAATATATGTGGTTTGTTAACATTTTGGTAAAAAATAATAGGTAACTAAGGCATAAATACCAAAAACCGAATGACAACGTTAAGAGTGGTTTTTTTCTTGGAAGTAGGTTTATAGGTGTTTTTTTTCCTTTGAGTCCTGTTTTCCAAGATTTTGTTTTAAACATGTATTGTATTGCTAAATATTACTAGAAATATAGGAGAGGGCTAAAGTTCATAAACGGTCGAAATACACTGTTTGTCTATAGTAAGTCGATATTCTCCCAGTTGCACATTATTAAGTATTCTTAACTGTCCACTATAAATTATTGATTGTTAGACTTTTGAACTTGTAACTGTAATCAAGGCCATTTTAAAACTTGGCATTGAACTCTGGAATCTGTCTTTCCTCTTCATGGAAAGACAAAATTGCTGAAGGGATGCTTACAGGCATTTTTTTTTTTTTTTTTTTTTTTTTTTTGAGACAAGGTCTGACTTTGTTGCCCAGGCTGGAGTTCAGTAAAGTGATCATGGCTCACTGAAGCCTTGTGCTCCTAGGCTCAAGCAGTCCTCTCACCTCAGCATCCCAAGTAGCTGGGATTACTGATGTGCAGCACCACACCCAGCTAATTTTAATTTTTGTAGAGAAAAGATCAATCTATGTTATCCAGTCTGGTCTTGAACTCTCTGCCTCAAGCGGTCATCCTGCCTCAGCCTCTCCAAGTGCTGGGACTACAGATATGAGCCCCTGTGCCTGGCTGAGGACTTTTAAACTATACAAATAAACTTTTTTTTTTGAAGGTCTCAAGTGCACTTTTTTTTTGTTTTTTTTGGAGACAGTCTTACTCTGTCCCCCAGCCTGGAGTGCAGTGGCGCAATCCCAGCTCACTGCAATCTCTGCCTCTCTGGTTCAAGCAATTCTCGTGCCTCACCCTCTCGAGTGCCTGGGATTACAGGTGCATGCCACCACCTTGCCTAGATAATTTTTTGTATTTTTGATAGAGACGGGGTTTCACCGTGTTGGCCAGGCTGGTCTTGAACTCCTGACCTCAGGTGATCTGCCCACCTCAGCCTCCTAAATTGCTGGGATTACAGGCATGAGCCACTGTGCCTGGCCCTAAGTGCACTTTTAATACATTTATTAAAAGATAAACTGAGCACATAACCTATACCAAATACTATCCTGTAAGACAGGTCTACAAAAATGAATATGCTGTTCCTGTGCCTGGGGAACATGCAGAAGTGATTTCACTTTATGTTGTTTTTTTTTTTTTCTTGAGACGGTCTCGCTCTGTCACCCAGACTGGAGTGCAGTGGTATGATCTCGGCTTGCTGCAACCTCTGCCTCCTGGGTTCAAGCAATTCTCATGCTTCAGCCTCCCAAGTAACTGGGTTTACAGGCATGCACTGCCTCAGCCAGCTAATTTTTTTTTTTATTATTTTTTTGAGACAGAGTCTTGCTCTGACGTCCAGGGTGGAGTGCAGTGGTGCCATCTCGGCTCACTGCAACCTCCGCCTCCCGGGTTCAAGCGATTCTCCTGCCTCAGTCTCCCAAGTAGCTGGGATTACAGGTGCGTGCCACCAAGCCCAGCCAATTTTTTTTGTATTTTTAGTGGAGACGGGGTTTCACCGTGTTAGCCAGGATGGTCTTGATCTCCTGACCTCAGGTGATCCATCCGCCTTAGCCTCCCAAAGCGCTGGGATTACAGACATGAGCCACCGCACCCAGCTAAATTTTTGTATTTTTCTTTAGTAGAGACAGGGTTTCACCACGTTGGCCAGTCTGGTCTCGAACTCCAAGTGATGCACTGGCCTCGGCCTTCCAAAGTGCTGGGATTACAGGCATGACCCACCACTCCCGGCATTACGTTCTTATTTTAGAGATGAAACAGATCTGAGAGGTTACATCAACTAATCAGACAACATCAAGCTGATAATCAGAGGTGGAAGACTTAGGACTCCTATTCTGGTCTTAGGAGCAAAGGTCCTGTTGTTTCTCCCACCTTATAACATTGCCCTTCTTGTCAGACTTTCAAAATACATTTTAAAATGTGTCCCATGGATAAGAAAATACTTGAAAATTATCCTTAAGTTGAAACTTTTTCTTATCTTACCAAAGTAAATTAATGATTCAAGGATATTGGGATATTGTGTCATCCGAACGACATACACATGCTGATAATGTATTTTTTTGTCATTTGATTTTCAGTGGATTATTTATAAAAGTAATTTTGAACTCCTGCCAAAATGGTTGGCCCTTTTTTTTTTTTTTTTAACCTTGTCAAATTTTTATATGGTGTCTCCAATGCAGATAGGACTTTTGGAAATAAATGTTCTTTCTCTGAATTTTTTTTTTGTGGGGGAGGGTGTTTTCCAGACCTTTTGCTCACATGAGCCATTCTTGGTTTGTTCCAGCTTGCCAACACTTGGTGTCACATGTGAGCCTCCCACATGTATTCACTCTCCATTCCAGCTCTGTGATTGAACTCTGCTCTTATTGACTAGGGGGCAGTTGGGCAGGCATGCCTCATTCCTGGAATTGACAGTCATTCCTAATGTGAGTAAAGGGGAACCTCAATGAGACATCTTTCCCCCTTCTCTGCCTTGTTCTTCTTTTTCAGTTTTGAATATACTAACACTGAATCAGCACTTCTAAAGCCCTTCCTTCTCCCACTGGCTTCACTTGGCTTTCAGACATAATGAGGAGACTGGCTTTTCGAGGCGCTGGTTGTGCTCTGGTAAAGCTGGTAAATTACTGATTATCTACACCCTTTCCCTTAATGTAAGAACATGGCTGATTATTTCTTATAGAAGAAGTTGGATTCCATGGGTTCCAAGAGAAGAAGAGCTACCTCCCCTTCCAGCAGTGTCAGCGGGGACTTTGATGATGGGCACCATTCTGTGTCAACACCAGGCCCAAGCAGGAAAAGGAGGAGACTTTCCAATCTTCCAACTGTAGATCCTGTGAGTAACTTGGATTACATGGTTTCTGCCTGTAGTGATTTTTTTCTCCTTTGCTAATGTGTAGATTGCCGTGTGCCATGAACTCTATAATACCATCCGAGACTATAAGGATGAACAGGGCAGACTTCTCTGTGAGCTCTTCATTAGGGCACCAAAGCGAAGGTGAGTTCGAAGCACATCAGTACAGTTGCGGGAATCTCCTTTAAAAAAATTTAAATTATAACAGAAATCAACCAGACTATTATGAAGTGGTTTCTCAGCCCATTGACTTGATGAAAATCCAACAGAAACTAAAAATGGAAGAGTATGATGATGTTAATTTGCTGACTGCTGACTTCCAGCTTCTTTTTAACAATGCAAAGTCCTATTATAAGGTAAGAAATTATGAAATTTGGAAAGATACCAAGTGTTTTTTTTTTTCTCTTTGCTAACATACAGCCAGATTCTCCTGAATATAAAGCCGCTTGCAAACTCTGGGATTTGTACCTTCGAACAAGAAATGAGTTTGTTCAGAAAGGAGAAGCAGATGACGAAGATGATGATGAAGATGGGCAAGACAATCAGGGCACAGTGACTGAAGGAGTAAGTGTGTAGCTGGAACTTGTGATGGATGGTGTAATATTCAGCATTTTATTATTTCTCTTAGAAAGTACTTTTTTCTCCACATTACCAGTCTTCTCCAGCTTACTTGAAGGAGATCCTGGAGCAGCTTCTTGAAGCCATAGTTGTAGCTACAAATCCATCAGGACGTCTCATTAGCGAACTTTTTCAGAAACTGCCTTCTAAAGTGGTAAGTGATGCAGTTAAAAACAGGTACATGTCTTATTGAGCATGCCTGGTTTTTTGTCTTCCAGCAATATCCAGATTATTATGCAATAATTAAGGAGCCTATAGATCTCAAGACCATTGCCCAGAGGATACAGGTATGAAGATGACCATAAGTAAATGATTGTGGAAGGAACTGCTATATTTTGTTGTTTATTGTAGAATGGAAGCTACAAAAGTATTCATGCAATGGCCAAAGATATAGATCTCCTCGCAAAAAATGCCAAAACTTATAATGAGCCTGGCTCTCAAGTATTCAAGGTTAGTTTTGTTGTTGTTGTTGTTGTTGTTTTCTTTTTTAAACCAAGTAATTTTATCTTGACAGGATGCAAATTCAATTAAAAAAATATTTTATATGAAAAAGGCTGAAATTGAACATCATGAAATGGCTAAGTCAAGTCTTCGAATGAGGTAGGTTTAAGAAAATGTCTAGGCTGGGCGTGGTTTCTAAGCTTTTTATCTTATCTCTGGATAGGACTCCATCCAACTTGGCTGCAGCCAGACTGACAGGTCCTTCACACAGTAAAGGCAGCCTTGGTGAAGAGAGAAATCCCACTAGCAAGTATTACCGGTGAGAAAAAGAGTGTTTAGTCTGAGAGTTGATCCCTGTCTAATTGCTTTTTTTTTTTTTGTAGTAATAAAAGAGCAGTACAAGGAGGTCGTTTATCAGCAATTACAATGGCACTTCAATATGGCTCAGAAAGTGAAGAAGATGCTGCTTTAGCTGGTAGGCATTAGGTTTTGACTAGCGAAATGCCTTCCCTTTATAAATACTTTTTTTGTCTTTCCAGCTGCACGCTATGAAGAGGGAGAGTCAGAAGCAGAAAGCATCACTTCCTTTATGGATGTTTCAAATCCTTTTTATCAGCTTTATGACACAGTTAGGAGTTGTCGGAATAACCAAGGGCAGCTAATAGCTGAACCTTTTTACCATTTGCCTTCAAAGAAAAAATACCCTGATTATTACCAGCAAATTAAAATGCCCATATCACTACAACAGATCCGGTAAGATGTCTTCTACATTATTCAGTATAATTGAAAATTCTAGCAATTTCTTTGTCTTTCACAGAACAAAACTGAAGAATCAAGAATATGAAACTTTAGATCATTTGGAGTGTGATCTGAATTTAATGTTTGAAAATGCCAAACGCTATAATGTGCCCAATTCAGCCATCTACAAGCGAGTTCTAAAATTGCAGCAAGTTATGCAGGTGTGATTTATTGTTTTTGCTGAGTTTGTTGTGAGCTCAACTCCTGAGATCTGCTCTGTTTTAGGCAAAGAAGAAAGAGCTTGCCAGGAGAGACGATATCGAGGACGGAGACAGCATGATCTCTTCAGCCACCTCTGATACTGGTAGTGCCAAAAGAAAAAGGTATATACTCTTCTTATAGCTGGGGACATCTCTTTACATGTAATGTTTGTTTCTGCTTTCCCAGGAACACTCATGACAGTGAGATGTTGGGTCTCAGGAGGCTATCCAGGTGTGCAGTCCTTTTTTATGCATAAACATTCTATTTTTCCCCTTTTCTACCTCCCCCTCAACAGTAAAAAGAACATAAGAAAGCAGCGAATGAAAATCTTATTCAATGTTGTTCTTGAAGCTCGAGAGCCAGGTTCAGGCAGAAGACTTTGTGACCTATTTATGGTTAAACCATCCAAAAAGGACTATCCTGATTATTATAAAATCATCTTGGAGCCAATGGACTTGAAAATAATTGAGCATAACATCCGCAATGACAAATATGCTGGTGAAGAGGGAATGATAGAAGACATGAAGCTGATGTTCCGGAATGCCAGGCACTATAATGAGGAGGGCTCCCAGGTAAGGAGGGCCAGCGGTCCTGAAGTAGGCACGAAAATAATTGAAGTATATTTTTGGAATGTAGGTTTATAATGATGCACATATCCTGGAGAAGTTACTCAAGGAGAAAAGGAAAGAGCTGGGCCCACTGCCTGATGATGATGACATGGCTTCTCCCAAACTCAAGCTGAGTAAGGCAGCCTCACACTTCATTATTTAGTTTTTATTCATTTAACATTAAATATCTCTCTTTAGGTAGGAAGAGTGGCATTTCTCCTAAAAAATCAAAATACATGACTCCAATGCAGCAGAAACTAAATGAGGTCTATGAAGCTGTAAAGAACTATACTGATAAGAGGGGTCGCCGCCTCAGTGCCATATTTCTGAGGCTTCCCTCTAGATCTGAGTTGCCTGACTACTATCTGACTATTAAAAAGCCCATGGACATGGAAAAAATTCGAAGTCACATGATGGCCAACAAGTACCAAGATATTGACTCTATGGTTGAGGACTTTGTCATGATGTTTAATAATGCCTGTACATACAATGAGCCGGAGTCTTTGATCTACAAAGATGCTCTTGTTCTACACAAAGTCCTGCTTGAAACACGCAGAGACCTGGAGGGAGATGAGGACTCTCATGTCCCAAATGTGACTTTGCTGATTCAAGAGCTTATCCACAATCTTTTTGTGTCAGTCATGAGTCATCAGGATGATGAGGGAAGATGCTACAGCGATTCTTTAGCAGAAATTCCTGCTGTGGATCCCAACTTTCCTAACAAACCACCCCTTACATTTGACATAATTAGGAAGAATGTTGAAAATAATCGCTACCGTCGGCTTGATTTATTTCAAGAGCATATGTTTGAAGTATTGGAACGAGCAAGAAGGATGAATCGGTATGTTTTCAAAGCCATTTTTATTTTGAGGATATGTCAATGGATACTCTTGATGCTGTTATAGGACAGATTCAGAAATATATGAAGATGCAGTAGAACTTCAGCAGTTTTTTATTAAAATTCGTGATGAACTCTGCAAAAATGGAGAGATTCTTCTTTCACCGGCACTCAGCTATACCACAAAACATTTGCATAATGATGTGGAGAAAGAGAGAAAGGAAAAATTGCCAAAAGAAATAGAGGAAGATAAACTAAAACGAGAAGAAGAAAAAAGAGGTTGGTTTCTTTTCATTTTATTGAATATGAAATTTTCCTTTATTTATTTATTTTTTTACCTAAGAAGCTGAAAAGAGTGAAGATTCCTCTGGTGCTGCAGGCCTCTCAGGCTTACATCGCACATACAGCCAGGACTGTAGCTTTAAAAACAGCATGTACCATGTTGGAGATTACGTCTATGTGGAACCTGCAGAGGCCAACCTACAACCACATATCGTCTGTATTGAAAGACTGTGGGAGGATTCAGCTGGTAAGTTTGTTTTAAATCAAAGGACAGTTTAGCTCTTCCCCTTCCCCCACCCCCCATTTTTGAGGTGAAAAATGGTTGTATGGCTGTTGGTTTTACCGACCAAATGAAACATTCCACCTGGCTACACGAAAATTTCTAGAAAAAGAAGTTTTTAAGAGTGACTATTACAACAAAGTTCCAGTTAGTAAAATTCTAGGCAAGTGTGTGGTCATGTTTGTCAAGGTAAGAAACTCATTAAATCCCAAAGTCTCACTAGTTTTATTCTTATGCCCTCCCCACCCCCCAGGAATACTTTAAGTTATGCCCAGAAAACTTCCGAGATGAGGATGTTTTTGTCTGTGAATCACGGTATTCTGCCAAAACCAAATCTTTTAAGAAAATTAAACTGTGGACCATGCCCATCAGCTCAGTCAGGTTTGTCCCTCGGGATGTGCCTCTGCCTGTGGTTCGCGTGGCCTCTGTATTTGCAAATGCAGATAAAGGTGATGATGAGAAGAATACAGACAACTCAGAGGACAGTCGAGCTGAAGACAATTTTAACTTGGAAAAGGTATGCAGATAATAGCCACACAGAAAAAATTTTACCTTTCTTCAGCCAGTTTTCTTTACAACAGGAAAAAGAAGATGTCCCTGTGGAAATGTCCAATGGTGAACCAGGTTGCCACTACTTTGAGCAGCTCCATTACAATGACATGTGGCTGAAGGTTGGCGACTGTGTCTTCATCAAGTCCCATGGCCTGGTGCGTCCTCGTGTGGGCAGGTGAGTGTCATTGAATTAGGGAAGATGAGGTTTTTAATGTAATTTATATATTTTCCTCCCCAAGAATTGAAAAAGTATGGGTTCGAGATGGAGCTGCATATTTTTATGGCCCCATCTTCATTCACCCAGAAGAAACAGAGCATGAGCCCACAAAAATGTTCTACAAAAAAGAAGTATTTCTGAGTAATCTGGAAGAAACCTGCCCCATGACATGTATTCTCGGTAGGTATTTGTGCTTTTTTATTTAATCGTGTTCCTTTAATTTCTTTCTAATTTTCTCTTTCAGGAAAGTGTGCTGTGTTGTCATTCAAGGACTTCCTCTCCTGCAGGCCAACTGAAATACCAGAAAATGACATTCTGCTTTGTGAGAGCCGCTACAATGAGAGCGACAAGCAGATGAAGAAATTCAAAGGATTGAAGAGGTTTTCACTCTCTGCTAAAGTGGTAGATGATGAAATTTACTACTTCAGGTAAAGCTTGAAAAACTTAAGGAAAAAAGAGCTGATTTTAGGTTTTTTATGTCACTTTTTTCAGAAAACCAATTGTTCCTCAGAAGGAGCCATCACCTTTGCTGGAAAAGAAGATCCAGTTGCTAGAAGCTAAATTTGCCGAGTTAGAAGGTGGAGATGATGATATTGAAGAGATGGGAGAAGAAGATAGTGAGGTCATTGAACCTCCTTCTCTACCTCAGCTTCAGACCCCCCTGGCCAGTGAGCTGGACCTCATGCCCTACACACCCCCACAGGTGAAGGTGACAGGTTCCTGTTACTTATCTTATTGATGCACCATAAGACCTTTCTGTCTTACAGTCTACCCCAAAGTCTGCCAAAGGCAGTGCAAAGAAGGAAGGCTCCAAACGGAAAATCAACATGAGTGGCTACATCCTGTTCAGCAGTGAGATGAGGGCTGTGATTAAGGCCCAACACCCAGACTACTCTTTCGGGGAGCTCAGCCGCCTGGTGGGGACAGAATGGAGAAATCTTGAGACAGCCAAGAAAGCAGAATATGAAGGTAAATAGAGCCTAGGCACAACTGTCTTTCGAAACAGAATTGAAAATCTGAAATGCCTTTACAGAGCGGGCAGCTAAAGTTGCTGAGCAGCAGGAGAGAGAGCGAGCAGCACAGCAACAGCAGCCGAGTGCTTCTCCCCGAGCAGGCACCCCTGTGGGGGCTCTCATGGGGGTGGTGCCACCACCAACACCAATGGGGATGCTCAATCAGCAGTTGACACCTGTTGCAGGTAAAAACAGGAGCTAAGACCATTTTTTTCCAATGCATGTCTGAAATTTGTTGTGTCCTTCAAGGCATGATGGGTGGCTATCCGCCAGGCCTTCCACCTTTGCAGGGCCCAGTTGATGGCCTTGTTAGCATGGGCAGCATGCAGCCACTTCACCCTGGGGGGCCTCCACCCCACCATCTTCCGCCAGGTGTGCCTGGCCTCCCGGGCATCCCACCACCGGGTAAGAACTTCATCCTCATTCACTCATTAATCCTCTAACTGTGCCATTGCATTCTGAATTATAGGTGTGATGAACCAAGGAGTGGCCCCTATGGTAGGGACTCCAGCACCAGGTGGAAGTCCATATGGACAACAGGTGAGCCTCCCAGTTTGATTTTCTAGGACTTGTTGCCTCACCATGTGGTCCTGTGCTCTTTCAGGTGGGAGTTTTGGGGCCTCCAGGGCAGCAGGCACCACCTCCATATCCCGGCCCACATCCAGCTGGACCCCCTGTCATACAGCAGCCAACAACACCCATGTTTGTAGCTCCCCCACCAAAGACCCAGCGGCTTCTTCACTCAGAGGCCTACCTGAAATACATTGAAGGACTCAGTGCGGAGTCCAACAGCATTAGCAAGTGGGATCAGACACTGGCAGGTAAGATTCCTTCTAAATAAGCCTTTGTGAAATAATTTCTGTCTCTCTGTACTTTAATTTTCAGCTCGAAGACGCGACGTCCATTTGTCGAAAGAACAGGAGAGCCGCCTACCCTCTCACTGGCTGAAAAGCAAAGGGGCCCACACCACCATGGCAGATGCCCTCTGGCGCCTTCGAGATTTGATGCTCCGGGACACCCTCAACATTCGCCAAGCATACAACCTAGAAAATGTTTAATCACATCATTACGTTTCTTTTATATAGAAGCATAAAGAGTTGTGGATCAGTAGCCATTTTAGTTACTGGGGGTGGGGGGAAGGAACAAAGGAGGATAATTTTTATTGCATTTTACTGTACATCACAAGGCCATTTTTATATACGGACACTTTTAATAAGCTATTTCAATTTGTTTGTTATATTAAGTTGACTTTATCAAATACACAAAGATTTTTTTGCATATGTTTCCTTCGTTTAAAACCAGTTTCATAATTGGTTGTATATGTAGACTTGGAGTTTTATCTTTTTACTTGTTGCCATGGAACTGAAACCATTAGAGGTTTTTGTCTTGGCTTGGGGTTTTTGTTTTCTTGGTTTTGGGTTTTTTTATATATATATATAAAAGAACAAAATGAAAAAAAACACACACACACAAGAGTTTACAGATTAGTTTAAATTGATAATGAAATGTGAAGTTTGTCCTAGTTTACATCTTAGAGAGGGGAGTATACTTGTGTTTGTTTCATGTGCCTGAATATCTTAAGCCACTTTCTGCAAAAGCTGTTTCTTACAGATGAAGTGCTTTCTTTGAAAGGTGGTTATTTAGGTTTTAGATGTTTAATAGACACAGCACATTTGCTCTATTAACTCAGAGGCTCACTACAGAAATATGTAATCAGTGCTGTGCATCTGTCTGCAGCTAATGTACCTCCTGGACACCAGGAGGGGAAAAAGCACTTTTTCAATTGTGCTGAGTTAGACATCTGTGAGTTAGACTATGGTGTCAGTGATTTTTGCAGAACACGTGCACAACCCTGAGGTATGTTTAATCTAGGCAGGTACGTTTAAGGATATTTTGATCTATTTATAATGAATTCACAATTTATGCCTATAAATTTCAGATGATTTAAAATTTTAAACCTGTTACATTGAAAAACATTGAAGTTCGTCTTGAAGAAAGCATTAAGGTATGCATGGAGGTGATTTATTTTTAAACATAACACCTAACCTAACATGGGTAAGAGAGTATGGAACTAGATATGAGCTGTATAAGAAGCATAATTGTGAACAAGTAGATTGATTGCCTTCATATACAAGTATGTTTTAGTATTCCTTATTTCCTTATTATCAGATGTATTTTTTCTTTTAAGTTTCAATGTTGTTATAATTCTCAACCAGAAATTTAATACTTTCTAAAATATTTTTTAAATTTAGCTTGTGCTTTTGAATTACAGGAGAAGGGAATCATAATTTAATAAAACGCTTACTAGAAAGACCATTACAGATCCCAAACACTTGGGTTTGGTGACCCTGTCTTTCTTATATGACCCTACAATAAACATTTGAAGGCAGCATAGGATGGCAGACAGTAGGAACATTGTTTCACTTGGCGGCATGTTTTTGAAACCTGCTTTATAGTAACTGGGTGATTGCCATTGTGGTAGAGCTTCCACTGCTGTTTATAATCTGAGAGAGTTAATCTCAGAGGATGCTTTTTTCCTTTTAATCTGCTATGAATCAGTACCCAGATGTTTAATTACTGTACTTATTAAATCATGAGGGCAAAAGAGTGTAGAATGGAAAAAAGTCTCTTGTATCTAGATACTTTAAATATGGGAGGCCCTTTAACTTAATTGCCTTTAGTCAACCACTGGATTTGAATTTGCATCAAGTATTTTAAATAATATTGAATTTAAAAAAATGTATTGCAGTAGTGTGTCAGTACCTTATTGTTAAAGTGAGTCAGATAAATCTTCAATTCCTGGCTATTTGGGCAATTGAATCATCATGGACTGTATAATGCAATCAGATTATTTTGTTTCTAGACATCCTTGAATTACACCAAAGAACATGAAATTTAGTTGTGGTTAAATTATTTATTTATTTCATGCATTCATTTTATTTCCCTTAAGGTCTGGATGAGACTTCTTTGGGGAGCCTCTAAAAAAATTTTTCACTGGGGGCCACGTGGGTCATTAGAAGCCAGAGCTCTCCTCCAGGCTCCTTCCCAGTGCCTAGAGGTGCTATAGGAAACATAGATCCAGCCAGGGGCTTCCCTAAAGCAGTGCAGCACCGGCCCAGGGCATCACTAGACAGGCCCTAATTAAGTTTTTTTTAAAAAGCCTGTGTATTTATTTTAGAATCATGTTTTTCTGTATATTAACTTGGGGGATATCGTTAATATTTAGGATATAAGATTTGAGGTCAGCCATCTTCAAAAAAGAAAAAAAAATTGACTCAAGAAAGTACAAGTAAACTATACACCTTTTTTTCATAAGTTTTAGGAACTGTAGTAATGTGGCTTAGAAAGTATAATGGCCTAAATGTTTTCAAAATGTAAGTTCCTGTGGAGAAGAATTGTTTATATTGCAAACGGGGGGACTGAGGGGAACCTGTAGGTTTAAAACAGTATGTTTGTCAGCCAACTGATTTAAAAGGCCTTTAACTGTTTTGGTTGTTGTTTTTTTTTTAAGCCACTCTCCCCTTCCTATGAGGAAGAATTGAGAGGGGCACCTATTTCTGTAAAATCCCCAAATTGGTGTTGATGATTTTGAGCTTGAATGTTTTCATACCTGATTAAAACTTGGTTTATTCTAATTTCTGTATCATATCATCTGAGGTTTACGTGGTAACTAGTCTTATAACATGTATGTATCTTTTTTTTGTTGTTCATCTAAAGCTTTTTAATCCAAATAAATACAGAGTTTGCAAAGTGATTTGGATTAACCAGGTTTGGTTGTTCTGTTAA